TACTCCAGAAGGCCACCAACAGCATTATTTCCCTCGCAGTCTCCAGAAACACTTGTTCTCACTGTGACCTTTCGCTCAACAGGCAGGCAGTGCGGCGTCTGCAGAGCCGGAACCGGCACTGCGCGCTGGACGCAAGCAACAAGCACGACAGGCGCGCCACCACGGGCAGAGTCTCAAGCAACAGCAGTGGGCGGCACACGAATCCTCTCCTTTCTTTAACCCTTCTTCACACGGAGTCCCACCCTCGCCGGAAGCCGAGCGGTTTCTACATCATGCCACTTCCGGTGCGGCCTGCCGGCCCCTGGCGGGAGCGAGCACGCCAGTGCGCGGTAACTTTGTTCCCGCCTCTCTTGCCCCGGCCACCTCTCATCTTCGGCTTTCTCTGAGCGTGAATTGCGGGCGCGCTCCCGGTCGTACGTCAGGGCTGAGGGGAAAAGCCGAAAGAGCGAGGCGAGAAGGAGGGGTTGTGGAGGTTAGGGCCCAACCAGCAAGTCCCGTTGCTCTCCCTCCTCCTGACGAGGAGCGGAGAGGGAAGGGGAGGAGCGAGCCGGGGCAGGCCGCGCACACCAGGAGCCTCCTCGTGGAGGGGGGGAGCGGAGGAAAGGGGTAGCTCCGCCACCTCTGCTGGCGGCGGCGGCGGCGGCGAAAGAAGAAGAAAGTCAGGGCCCGTACCTACCGCCACAGACTCAGAAACGCCCCTGCCCCCATCTCCCCGGAAATAGCCCCCCGCCCAGCCCCGCACAGTCGCTGCCCCAACCGAGAGCCGCAGCCCGGTCGCCCCCGCCTCGCCCCGCCCCGCTGCCCAGCCCCGCGGGCCGCAGAGTGCGCGAGGCCCTAGGCCGGGAGTTGTTGTCAGGCCCAGGCCACTTCCGAGGCGCCTGCGGTGTGTCGCCGCCACCACAGGAGGACGACGTCGACGCCGAGGAGGAGGCGGTGGAGGCGTGTTGTTGTCTCGCCCACTCCCCTCCCCTGAACTTGCACCCAACGTCAGGGCGCGATGGAGTGAAGCGGCGACGAAGGTGGTACTTCCGCGTTGCGCTGCCCGAGCCGAGAGCGCGGCCAAGGCCGCTCCCCCACCCCCGGGGGCACTTGGAGGACTCGGGACTCCCCCGCAGGTCAGCGCCCGGCGCATCTGGTGTTTTCGCTGCCGAGGATAGGACGACGAGCGCAATCGGGAGCTCCGCCGCCCGGATTCCTGCTTCCCTGGGGCCCGGAGGCTGCTGCGTACCCCACTGTGACCTGGAACCCAGGGACCCGAGTCCCGACCCGGATTATCGTGGCGCTTTTCCCGGCCGGCTCTGGTGCTCGGTGTCCCTCCGCCGCCGCTCCCGTTTCCGGCGGGGGAGATGGCCAGGATCTGACCCGGGAGGAGGCCGCACCCGCGCCGCGCTCTGCGGCTGGCTCTAGGCGATGCCGAGCAGCTCGGACACGGCGCTGGGGGGAGGCGGGGGCCTGAGCTGGGCGGAGAAGAAGTTGGAGGAACGCCGCAAGCGGAGGCGATTCCTGTCCCCTCAGCAGCCGCCGCTGCTGTTGCCGCTCCTGCAGCCGCAGCTCCTGCAACCGCCGCCGCCCCCGCCGCCTCTGCTCTTCCTGGCTGCTCCCGGCACGGCCGCCGCCGCAGCCGCCGCCGCCGCGGCCTCCTCCTCTTGCTTCAGCCCGGGCCCCCCTCTGGAGGTCAAGCGGCTGGCGAGAGGCAAGAGGCGCGCAGGAGGGCGGCAGAAGCGGCGTCGCGGGCCCCGCGCCGGGCAGGAGGCGGAGAAGCGTCGGGTCTTCTCGCTGCCCCAGCCGCAGCAGGACGGCGGTGGCGGTGCTAGTAGCGGCGGGGGTGTGACCCCGCTGGTGGAATACGAGGATGTGAGCTCCCAGTCCGAGCAGGGGCTGCTGCTGGGGGGGGCCAGCGCGGCAACGGCGGCGACGGCTGCCGGGGGAACGGGGGGCAGCGGCGGGAGTCCGGCCTCCTCCTCCGGCACCCAGCGGCGCGGGGAGGGGTCGGAGCGCAGGCCCCGCCGGGACCGCCGCAGCAGCAGTGGCCGCAGCAAGGAGCGCCACCGCGAGCACCGGCGGCGGGATGGGCAGCGCGGTGGCAGCGAGGCCTCCAAGTCCCGCAGCCGCCACAGCCACAGCGGCGAGGAACGGGCCGAGGTCGCCAAGAGCGGCAGCAGCAGCAGCAGCGGCGGCCGCCGGAAAAGCGCTTCGGCCACATCCAGCAGCAGTAGCAGCCGCAAGGACCGGGACTCGAAGGCCCACCGCAGCCGGACTAAGTCGTCCAAGGAGCCGCCTTCGGCCTACAAGGAACCGCCCAAGGCCTACCGGGAGGACAAGACCGAGCCTAAGGCCTACAGGCGGCGGCGGTCCCTCAGCCCACTGGGAGGCCGGGACGACAGCCCGGTGTCCCACAGGGCCTCTCAGAGCCTGAGGAGCCGCAAGTCCCCCAGCCCGGCAGGAGGTGGCAGCAGCCCCTATTCTCGGCGGCTGCCGCGCTCCCCGAGCCCCTACAGTCGCCGCCGCTCCCCCAGCTACAGCCGCCACAGCTCCTACGAGCGGGGCGGCGACGTGTCCCCTAGTCCCTACAGCAGCAGCAGCTGGCGCCGCTCTCGCAGTCCCTACAGCCCTGTGCTCAGGTGAGTTCTGCCGTTCTGCCTGTGTGTGCCTTTTACTGATTAAATCTTAATTATTTCTCACCAGACGGTCTGGAAAATCCCGAAGCAGAAGCCCGTATTCATCTAGGCATTCAAGATCTCGTAGCAGGCACAGATTGTCTAGATCCAGAAGTCGTCATTCTAGTATTTCTCCTAGCACACTAACTCTGAAGAGTAGCCTGGCAGCTGAATTGAACAAGAATAAAAAAGCACGAGCAGCAGAGGCAGCAAGAGCCGCAGAAGCAGCGAAAGCTGCAGAAGCAACTAAGGCTGCTGAGGCTGCTGCCAAGGCTGCAAAAGCTTCAAACACTTCTACACCTACCAAGGGGAACACGGAAACTAGTGCCAGTGCATCACAAACAAACCATGTGAAGGATGTGAAGAAAATTAAAATTGAACATGCACCTTCTCCCTCAAGTGGTGGAACTTTAAAAAATGACAAAGCAAAAACAAAGCCACCTCTTCAGGTAACGAAGGTGGAAAATAATTTGATTGTAGATAAAGCCACCAAGAAAGCAGTCATAGTTGGAAAGGAGAGTAAATCTGCTGCTACAAAGGAGGAATCAGTATCTCTTAAAGAGAAAACCAAACCACTTACACCAAGCATAGGAGCCAAGGAGAAGGAGCAACATGTAGCTTTAGTCACCTCTACATTACCACCGTTACCTTTGCCTCCCATGCTGCCTGAAGATAAAGAAGCTGATAGGTAAGTGCAAAAAGTATTTGTCAATAACTGTTTGTTTTATTTGTCTGACTTCTTTCACTTTCAGCTTACGAGGAAATATTTCAGTAAAAGCAGTTAAAAAAGAAGTAGAAAAGAAACTCCGATGTCTTCTTGCTGATTTACCGCTGCCCCCTGAGCTACCAGGAGGAGATGATCTTTCAAAGAGTCCAGAGGAAAAGAAAACAGCAACACAGTTACATAGTAAAAGGAGGCCTAAGTATGTGCTTGCTTTCTACCTGCTCTTAAATTGTATATAAAAACTTTAGAACTATATTTGATAGAATATGTGGGCCTCGCTATGGTGAAACCAAAGAAAAAGATATTGACTGGGGAAAACGCTGCGTGGATAAATTTGATATCATCGGAATTATTGGAGAAGGTACTTACGGACAAGTTTACAAAGCCAGGGATAAAGACACTGGTAAGAATGCCAAGTTCTGGGGATCTTTGGGCTGGTAACCTGATTTTATTAAATTCCTTAATAGGAGAAATGGTAGCCTTAAAAAAAGTACGTCTGGATAATGAAAAGGAAGGCTTTCCAATTACAGCAATTCGAGAAATTAAAATTCTCCGGCAGCTTACCCATCAGAGTATTATCAATATGAAGGAAATAGTGACTGATAAAGAAGATGCTTTGGATTTCAAGAAGGACAAAGGTATGTGTGCATATTTAAATAACGAATTTTTTGTTTCTAATGTATTAATTATTCTCATTCTTAGGTGCATTTTATCTGGTGTTTGAATATATGGACCATGATCTGATGGGACTACTGGAATCAGGCTTGGTTCATTTTAATGAAAATCACATAAAGTCATTTATGAGACAGCTCATGGAGGGTCTGGATTATTGTCATAAGAAGAACTTTTTGCATAGAGATATTAAATGTTCCAATATCCTTCTAAATAATAGGTATGGGTATGAACTTTATATATATTTAAAATACCTTTTGTTCATTTTGTCTTATTTCCACCAGAGGGCAGATAAAACTTGCAGACTTTGGACTTGCTCGATTGTATAGCTCAGAAGAAAGGTAAGCATACCTTCAAATGAATATTGTAGATATTCCCTAAAACATTGACTGCATTCATGATAAGTGCTTGGTTGATGCTGATCTGGGAGAAGGTGATCTTCATCTGGAGGATCCTCCTGATGCAGATGAGTGCAGGGAGCTTTGGGGATTCTAGGTAATGAAAAGGATCTTCTGAGAATCACTAGATAACTCTAAAGACTGTTTTCTGTGTTTTTTAGTCGGCCGTATACTAACAAGGTAATTACTTTATGGTACCGTCCACCTGAACTGCTACTGGGAGAAGAACGATACACACCAGCCATTGATGTATGGAGCTGTGGGTAAGATAGCCTTATTTACTGGTTTATTTTACCATTTGGTAATGACGGGTATTTTTTCCATTAGCTGTATCCTTGGCGAACTCTTCACTAAAAAACCTATATTTCAAGCAAATCAGGAACTTGCACAACTAGAATTAATAAGGTAAGCTGCTGATTATAATATTGGTGGGAATTTAGTGATGTACTTCCTTTTGTGTGTTGCTTAGCCGAATATGTGGGAGTCCATGTCCTGCAGTGTGGCCTGATGTAATCAAACTACCATATTTCAACACCATGAAACCAAAGAAGCAATATCGTCGAAAGTTAAGAGAAGAATTTGTTTTGTAAGAAGGGGATGTGTAAACATCCTTATTGCCACATCTAACTTTTGTAATCCTCTCATGCTAGTATTCCTGCAGCTGCGCTAGACTTATTTGATTACATGCTTGCCTTGGATCCTAGTAAGCGCTGCACTGCTGAACAGGCTCTTCAGTGCGAGTTCCTCCGAGATGTGGAACCCTCAAAAATGCCTCCACCAGAGTAAGTGACTTTTTATCCTATTATTATTATATCATTTACAATTTAATTCCTTTTTTTTTTTCAGTCTCCCTTTATGGCAAGATTGTCATGAGTTATGGAGTAAAAAGCGAAGAAGACAGAAGCAGATGGGCATGACTGATGATGTTTCCACAATTAAAGCCCCCAGGAAGGACTTGTCTCTGGGCTTGGATGACAGCAGAACCAACACACCCCAGGGTGTGCTGCCATCTTCACAGCTGAAATCTCAGGGCAGCTCAAATGTGGCACCTGGTCAGTAATGCTTCCATGGGTTGGTTTTCTTCGACAGTTCTAATTAATATAATTTTGTCTTTAGTAAAAACAGGCCCTGGACAGCACTTAAACCACAGTGAATTGGCAATTCTACTAAACCTACTACAATCTAAAACAAGTGTTAATATGGCTGATTTTGTCCAAGTGTTGAACATTAAGGTAAACTCTGAGACTCAACAGCAGCTAAATAAAATAAACCTTCCTGCTGGAATTTTGGCAACAGGTGAAAAACAGACAGATCCATCAACACCACAACAGGAGTCTTCGAAACCGTTGGGAGGAATTCAGCCTTCTTCTCAGACCATCCAGCCTAAAGTGGAGACTGATGCTGCCCAGGCGGCTGTGCAGAGTGCATTTGCAGTTCTGTTGACTCAGTTAATAAAGGCTCAGCAGTCAAAGCAGAAAGATGTGCTACTAGAAGAGAGGGAAAATGGATCGGGACATGAAGCGTCATTACAACTCAGGCCACCTCCAGAACCTAGCACTCCGGTGTCGGGTAAGTGTGCAGATACCAGACCACTAACACAGTTTTGACCTTGTTTTTGCTCTGTTTCACTTAGGACAAGATGACCTCATCCAGCATCAAGATATGAGGATCTTGGAGCTAACGCCAGAACCAGACCGGCCTCGAATTCTGCCTCCTGACCAACGACCTCCCGAGCCTCCTGAACCACCACCAGTCACTGAGGAAGATCTAGATTATCGGACAGAAAACCAGCATGTACCCACCACCAGTTCTTCATTAACTGACCCTCATGCCGGAGTGAAGGCAGCCCTGTTACAGCTGCTTGCTCAGCATCAGCCCCAGGATGACCCCAAAAGAGAAGGTGGGATTGATTATCAAGCAGGAGACACTTACGTGTCCACTTCAGACTACAAGGACAACTTTGGATCCTCTTCTTTCTCTTCTGCTCCTTATGTTAGCAATGATGGTCTAGGAAGCAGTTCTGCTCCACCACTAGAACGACGTAGTTTCATTGGAAATTCAGATATTCAGTCTTTGGATAACTACAGTACTGCTTCATCTCATTCTGGTGGTCCACCTCAGCCTTCTGCCTTTTCTGAGTCATTTCCCAGTTCAGTAGCTGGATATGGAGACATTTACCTCAATGCTGGTCCCATGTTGTTTAGTGGAGACAAGGACCATAGATTTGAATATAGCCATGGTCCTATTGCAGTCCTGGCAAACAGCAGTGACCCTTCCACGGGGCCAGAGAGTACTCATCCTTTGCCAGCAAAGATGCACAACTATAACTATGGTGGTAACTTACAGGAAAATCCGAGTGGCCCCAGCCTCATGCATGGACAGACCTGGACTTCTCCTGCCCAAGGACCTGGATATTCACAAGGATACAGGGGACATATTAGCACATCAACTGGCAGAGGCAGAGGCAGAGGGTTACCATACTGAGTATCTGTTTTTCCTCAGGCACATCATTTTTATCTGGAAAGACTTTTCTAGCTGCAATTTAAGGCAGCAATCCAAGAGACTTGAATAATAATAATTCAACAACAGCTTTATTTTTATGTGGAGAAGGGTCTTGCATACAATAGTTTAAAAAAGACAAAAAAAACCTTTGCTTAAATTCATGCTGTTCTAAAAACTAGATCGATTGTACATCTTCACAAATTCTAGTTAACAATTTTATTTTGTATTCTTGCAGTTTTAAGTGGATGCTAATTTTAGGGGCATAAGCCTTTTATGGCCCTCTTGCAGATCTTCTGAACTATGCACATTTGTGCTTTTTTTGTAAGTTTGGACCAACTTTTATGTAACAAACAGCCCCTCCCCACCTCCAGTTTTACAACAATCAGAAAGGGCACTGATTTATTTGGTATTTTTCTTTTTACAAAGCTACCTTTAGTCAAAGGTCACTGTCAGTCTTTGCACCTGCTTTCAGTGTTATTGTGAAAGGTGTACTTTGTGCTCATTTCAGAAAATAAAACACAACCTTTCTCTTGATGCAACAGTTTTATAAAAAAAAAAATGGTCAACGTTATTTTTGTTTTGTTTTGCAGATTATCAAAGCCTAGCAAAATGCATTTAAATGAAATAGTGGGTTTTATATGAAAACTATGGGTGGGGTGGGGAGGGAAAGTAAGTGCCTTAACAGGTAAGCTTAAGGTCTGAAAAAAATAGTTAACTTTTACCCCCATTTGTCTTTTAAAGGGAATCAATGCATTAAAAAGGCAAGAAACTCTGAAGTTTCAGGGGCTGCCTGTTCAGTTCCTGTTAGGTCCATTCCCTCTGCTTGTCACACTTTCTCCTTTTCTGCCTGTCTTTGGGCTGTGTTGCCTTTCACTACCACCTTCTCTTGATAGGGGAGTGAGAGCAAAGAAAGGGAGTAGAACTGCAATCAGTACATATTGTTTGAGAAGTTCTACAAAGTTTTGTCATTTAAATGGTTGAAAGTAATAGCTCCAGGAGAATTTTAGAGTACCATTTTCTTTCAGGCTGCCATATTATCCCTGTTTCCATTTGCCATGGATAATTGGAGGGTCATGGTATAGAAGCAAGAGTTAATAACAGAACTTGCCTAAATGTGTTAAAGTTCATGGGGGAGGGGTGGCAAATACCGTATTTTAAGTTATGCAATTGCCCTTTTAAGAAAGTCAATTCTATTCACTTGTTAACTAGAAACATTGCTTAGATTGAATTTATTGAAGCAAAAAGAAAAGGCAATGAGAGAGAACTTTTATCTTCCTTCCTGTCACATTCTGTAAAGTTGATTATGACTTCTGCCAGACTTAGAGCAACAACTTTAGTTCATTTTAACATTTTTTTTTAATGAAGAGCATCAAAGAATGGAGTAGTCCTTATTTAAACTGTAATGGTGTCAAGTCTCACTGTGTGCACACTCTCACACATACACACACAATTATACTAATTCTAGAAAGGAACCAAAGGTAAATAACCAGTGTTTCCATTATCACTAAATGGAAAAATTGACTGGAAGTTAGAGTTGTGCCAATTAATCATTTTGTTCATCAACTGTTCTGGTAACTTATTTTTTTTTATTGGAATCTTAAATTGGAACAACTGTTACAGAATGTATATTGCTCCAGTTCTAAAGCCAGTTAACCCTGTGCCCTCTAACTTATGAACCTTCATTTCAAAACAGTATGTGGGAAGTCCTGTAGTTTGATAAGAGTAAAATTATTTTAAAGAGGATAATTTACCATTTTACTACTATAAAATAAGTTGATATCAGTTGACCATTTTATTTTTTGATGGACTCTTTTTGTTGGGAGAAAGAAATGAATGGAAGAAAAAAATATGTTGCTTTTATTTGAATATTGATTACTAACAACTTATAAACTACATTGCAGGAAATGAAGAAATATTTTGAAATTAGCAAAATAGCAACAGTATTCAAGTATCTGAAATTTTAATATGGTGAGTCTTAGAGCTTTAGACTTTCCTATAAGTGACAGTATCTAAGTTATTCTTAATAGTCACACTTGATAATTCTGCTGACCATAAGCAGCTAACCTACAGTTGAAGATATTTATGTGACATGAATAGCCTGTGTTTTAAAAATTAAATATTTTATATAAAATTGAACTGTGTTTGGATAGTTTTTCTAATCAAACATTTCAGTTATATATTTATGTTGGGAGAGTGGCTGGGAGGACAGGGAAATTGTTGCTTTGACATTGAAAATTTGAACTAGAACTTCTAATATTATCCTTACACAGCACTACTGTGAGACATACTAGTCTTTTATATGTCACTTAGAAGAAAAAATGTTGCCAATTAAGCCACAATACAATGCTAAGACGTCATCAATTGTAAGCTGCATCCCAGATTCAGACATATTATATGAAAATATGTCTTATAATTGATGAAATATGATAGTAAAAAATTTTAATGCTTCCCTTCATAGCATTTAATATTTTAATTCAGTGAATTTGGATTAATAGAACAAAGTTGGGAAATCACTAGTTCTGTAGGTTATAACAGCAGTCATCGCTGAAAATTTGAGTGAAATCTAAAGAACACAAAATATTGCTTAAATTTTTTGGAAAAAAGCAGGTAAGTCAGACTGCAAGTTAAGAAGACAAAAATATAAAAGATTTGACCTGCCAAAAGAAGAAAGTATTTATCTTCTCCCACGTGAAATTCCCTTTTGTATTTACTGACACAGCAGGTTTTTCTGCATGCAACTCAGTATGTTTCCTACGTCTTCATTATTTGTTGGAGAGTTGCAAGTCATTTGTGAAACCTTAAAATGCCAATTTTAAGGAGTTGTCATTTGTGGAATGTGAAATAAGGTAATAATTCTAGCTGTGATTCAGAGCTTTATTCTGTCAGCAAATACATAGTCAGTGCCTACAACATGCCAGGTAGTAATCTAGTCCTTGGGGTACATCAATAACCGTCAACAGTGTTAAATCATACTTTCAGTGTGCTGACAGTGAGCAAGATTTTTTTAAATGTCTGGAGAAGTTAGTGGTATTTGCTACCCTCAGCTGTATCTAAATTGCACTTAAGTGAATGTAGGGCATGAAAATTTGAGTATCTTTTTGAAATTTTAAATTGAAATTTGGATAGAGATGGTTATGGAGAGAAATCAAACAACTGGAATAGCTGTTTGATATCACTTAAAAGTGATAAAATTTTAAGTTGAATCTGGTCAGTTTGCAATGGCCTATTTGTAAGAAATATCAAGACTTCTTGAGAAAAATGAAAAGTGAATACATAAATGCTTAAAATCTGGTACTTCTGAGTTAAGGTTTTGCTCTTTGAGCTTAATCCAATTTGGGATGATTTTTCATCCTAGGGCTTTTTGTTTTCCTTTTTTATTTTTATTTTTTCTTTTTTTAGGGGAAGGGGACTTGCTTTCTTTTCCAAAAAGGTGAATCCTTCTTGTAGGACATAGGTAAAAAAAACAAAGCTGAAATATATGTTTTGAATATAGATAGCTAATTCCCTGGGATATAATATCCTTTCAATTTTTTTTTTTTTTTTGGCCCAGTCTGCCTTTTGATGTTTTAAAAGTCTGAACGAGATGTCCCAGTAACCTAAAATTATCCAGTCGGTCTTCTTACTTTACAACTAAGAAAAATAAGGCTTAGAAAGAGGGATTGCCAGAAACTTTGGCAGCTGGATTGCCTGTGCTTGTTCCTCTAAGCCATACCTAAATTCTGCAGTAAATACTTAACTTTTTAATAGGGAAATTGCTTCAAGATAACTTGACCAGTGATACGGTAAAATAATTAGACTATTGGACTAATGGTTTAACACAAGTGGCTTTAAAAAGTCTGCTTAAAAAACAATTTTTATTTAGAAAAAATAGAAAAATAAAAACATCTTCAAAATTTAGGAGCCTGAAGGGGCTGTTTGTTTCATATATGGATAATCTTTGAAAAGGCAAGTCCTGTATGTATTTTTCATTTGTTGAAAGAAGATTGGTTATCAGTAGGCTTGCAAACATAATTTGCTTTTAAGTTCTTTCAAGGTTTTATGCAATAAAACCTATTGATTTGGAACTTTAAAAAAAAAAACAACAAAAAAATACTTTCAGGGTTTTGTAATTTCAAGTGGTTTTTTAAGGGGAGCAATAGTTTGCCATTTACCAAAGGCTTCTCCAGATAATTTCTTAAATGTTTCTACTTAAAAATAAAAGCTATTAATAATAAGCTGTCATGGGATCCATTTGAAGACAGGGAAAATAGAAAATTTTTATTGTAAAGGGAAGAACTTATCCTTTTAATTTTATGGACTAACAGAGTCTGCAGGTCTTAACTCATTTCAGCCTGTCAAATGTGCAATTAAAAATGAATTTTCTAATTGTATTCAAATGAGGCTCTATAGTGAATACAGAATCACTCTTCTAAGTTTTTTCCCAGTTAATTTGTTTAAAAGTGTTGTACTCTCTTGCAAGAACGTTTAAAAGTTAAGTCTTGTAACTGTTAACATCTAATGTATTAATATAAGCCATTTGTTTTTTACCATTTTTTTAAGGCCGTATTCAATAGTCTGTAAATAAATTGCCGTAACACTCCCAGGCCATTTTTCAGCCTTGTTTGCTTTTTGCTT